AGCATGCCTCTCCCCGCAGGGTTGTCTTCCTGCTCTGTGCACAGACCATCCTCTCCTGCACAGCCTCCAGCCTTAACATGGTGCCCTCCTTGAGGCTCCAACAGAGCAAAGCCTGTGCCTCCCACCCCACCCCCCCGGCACCCGTCAACTCTGGGGGCAACTCCAGGAGAGGCCTGCGGGCCTTGCCCTGCTGAGAACCACATCCTACACCTATGTGGAACAGGGTTCCTGGGGGGCCCCACAGGGCCCTTAGCCTGTCACACTCACACTGGGGCTCAGCTACCCAGCAGGGTTAGCTGCGCACGGCAGCCCTGGAGTCGGATGCCAAGGCCCTGGCTTCCAGAGCCCCGCTAGCAGGCACACGGCCACCACTGCACTTGTGAGAGCCTCTGCACCAGCAAAGCAGTGCACACGGATCACTGCATTGGCGACCATGGCGGTAGGCCTCCCGTGTGCCCAGGGCACAGGATGAGAAGTCCTTTGGAATGCCCCTGTGAGTACAGCATCCTCAGGGAGGAACCATGGAACTCGGAGTATGTATTTGCCTAGACCTGACAGAATCCTTGCAGGGTTTCAGCTTCTGGTGCAGATGAATTCCACCTCAGCAACGTACCAGTCGACTTTAGTCCCACGCACCCGCCCTGCCCCAATCCCCCCAAGCCACCGCTGCTGCCCTCGCCCCTGCAGCAGCGCTGGTCCCTCTCTCTCCCCTCTGGATCTGCAATATTCGGTACCATCAGCCTAGCCTGCCTAATGAAGTGAGATGTTTCATGTGTTCCCTGTGGGTTAGTTAATGTCTTGCCACACTCAGGATGCCAGTTAGGGTGTAGGTCTTCCATGCCCACAATTGCAAAGGGCTCACAGTTCGCGTGTGCCTTAATCCACCGCGGCCCGCCACGCGGCACAAGCGTGGTCTCGGAAGAGTTACCGCGAGATGATGGAGCCGCAGGCCTGCTGGGGCGGAGCGGCCTCAGGACACGCCCACAGCCTTTGCAGTAACTGGCTGACGCCCACCGCCTTCGCAATGATTGGCCGCTGGAGGTAGGCGGGATTTCCGGGCACGGCTTCCGGCGTCCTTCCCTCTCAGGGTAGCTCCAGCTGTCCCTCCCGCAGTTGGCCCTGTGGTGTTCCGAAGCCGGTTACGTACGCCTGAGGGCCAGGCGAACCTCAGGCTCTTTGTCCTACTAAAAAGCGCAGGTATTTTCTGTTTCTCTGGACAGCTGGGTCTCTCTAAATATAGATAATTTTTTACCATTTACAGCACAATGGTAGAAGCAGATCATCCTGGCAAGCTTTTCATTGGTGGCCTCAATAGAGAAACCAATGAGAAGATGCTTAAAGCAGTATTTGGGAAACATGGTCCCATATCAGAAGGTAACTCTTAAAACCGTGTGTGTGTGTGTGTGATATGAATGTAAAATGTTTTCATATATTTTAGTTCTTTTGATAAAGGATCGAACCAGCAAATCCAGAGGCTTTGCATTTATTACTTTTGAGAACCCTGCAGATGCTAAGAATGCTGCGAAAGATATGAATGGAACGGTAAGAGTCCCTTATTACTAATATTCTAACTCAGTGTTATTGATAGTACCCTTAATACTTCTAGTCTTTGCATGGAAAAGCAATAAAAGTAGAACAAGCCAAGAAACCATCTTTTCAAAGTGGTGGTAGGCGGAGACCACCAGCTTCTTCGAGAAACAGAAGCCCTTCAGGAAGTCTGAGATCTGCAAGAGGAAGCAGTGGAGGAACAAGAGGGTGGCTTCCCTCACATGAAGGGCACCTGGGTAATGTTTTAAAATATAAAGATGGAACCATAAGTTAACTAAAAAGATTTTGTTTGAAATACAGATGATGGTGGATACACTCCTGATCTCAAGATGAGTTATTCTAGGGGACTCATTCCAGTTAAAAGAGGTCCATCTTCAAGAAGTGGAGGTCCTCCTCCGAAAAAATCTGCTCCTTCTGCTGTGGCAAGAAGCAATAGTTGGATGGGAAGCCAAGGTAAATGCTGCCTGACAGAAAGACCGTAGTTTTTACATAATGTTCCATCATTTGAATGTTAAAGGTCCCATGTCACAAAGAAGAGAGAATTATGGAGTTCCTCCACGCAGAGCGACAATATCTTCCTGGAGAAATGATCGCATGTCAACAAGACATGATGGTTATGCAACTAACGATGGGTAAAGGAAAAATTAAAAAGCACAGTTGATTTTTAAAATTTGTTGCTTAAACTTATGCACACAGAAATCATCCAAGTTGCCAAGAAACGAGGGATTATGCTCCACCATCTAGAGGCTATGCATACCGTGATAATGGTCATTCTAATCGGGATGAACATTCCTCTAGAGGATATAGGTACTGTAACTTTTTCTGGATTTGTGAAATAGTTAAAATTTGTTGCTTAAACTTATGCATACAGAAATCATCGAAGTTCCCGAGAAACTAGGGATTATGCTCCACCATCTAGAGGCCATGCATACCGTGATTATGGTCATTCTCGTCGGGATGAAAGTTATTCTAGAGGATACAGGTACTGTAACTTTTTGTGGATTTGTCAAATAGTTAAAATTTGTTGCTTAAACTTATGCATACAGAAATCATCGAAGTTCCCGAGAAACTAGGGAGTATGCTCCACCATCTAGAGGCCATGGATACCGTGATTATGGTCATTCTCGTCGACATGAAAGTTATTCTAGAGGATATAGGTACTGTAATTTTTCTGGATTTGTCAAATAGATTAAAATTCCTTGCTTCAACTCGTGCACGCAGAAATCATCCAAGTTCCCGAGAAACCAGGGATTATGCTCCACCACATAGAGACTATGCATACCGTGATTATGGTCATTCTAGTTGGGATGAACATTCCTCTAGAGGATATAGGTACTAACATGTTATCTGGATTTATCAAATGGAAATTGAAAAGACTTTTTTTTTTTCAATTTAGTTATCATGATGGCTACGGTGAGGCCCTTGGTAGAGATCATTCTGAACATCTAAGTGGAAGTTCTTATAGAGATGCACTTCAGAGATACGGTAAGGGTCCAGGATGGATTTGTAAATTACAGATTATTTTATTCTCTTTTTATTTCTGAGACAGCGTCTCGCTCTGGTGCCCAGGCTGGAGCACAGTGGTGTGATCTCACTTTACTGCAAACTCCATCACCAGGGTTCAATGGATTCTCCTGCATCAGCCTTCCAAGTAGCTGGGATAACATCCACGGGCCACCAAGCTTGGCTAGCTTTGGTATGATACTAGACGTGGCATCTTGTCATGTCATAACTTCATTCTCCTTGTCCCCTGTTAACAGCTGAAAGTTGATTCTCACCCTAATTCAGCAATCAGGGTGTCATCCTCAAGAGACTATCACCTTGCTTTGGATTGTGACCTCTGACTCCACCACTTTCATCCTATAGCAGTCCTACCTTTGTGTATTTAATCAACTTTGTACATGGTTAAAAAAATAAAAGTGCAGTGAAATGTCAGGCCATGCTGTGAAATGTTCCAGTGTTTCTATATCTCAAATTGACCTTTCATGTTATAGAAGATAAGAAAAACAATTCATTTCTTAGTATTCAGTCCAATGCACCCTTTCTTATTAATATGCCAAACCTGTCCCTTCAAGGCACTGACATCCAAGCACAGCTAGACGTATCAAAATTTATTCTCAACAATAACCATTATGTTAATAACTGTTGCCCAGATCTGGACCCTGCCTGTGAAATCTTTGGTTAGAAGTTGCTATAATGGCTCAAGCTAGGGGAATGACTATTTTTTTTGGCATAATTACTGCTGTCATCTTACTGAAAAAATATCACATTAGATGACAGCTTTTAGTTAGATCAATTCTGTTGATTCATTTTTAATGTCTATCATTTATGATATTGCACAAGTAAAGATCTTTGATAACTTAAATGGTTAACTGAGAAATGACTAAAATAACTCACAGCAATTCAAACATTCATTTACTTACTAGAAGTGCCATACATCATTAACTTCAGATGAAAACAAAGTTGGGAAATTGTGAGTGCTAAATTGCTTACTAAAGTATGTATTTCAGGGTATTTTATAAAACTATCCATGCCACGTATGATGCTTCACCAGCAAGGATAAAGCTTTAGCCTATATAAAAAATAGTCTTTGGTTCTTAATACATCTGTACATTTGTCTCCATAGCCTCAAAACAAGTCACCCATGTACTTGACTTTCAGCTGAGTTGACTACCAGTTATTAGGATTTAAGCAAACAGAATAAAGATTTCAAAATCTGGTGACCAAATATGAGAAATCACACTCTCACCATAAGTAATAATTATTCTCAAGTGCCACTGCAAATGCAAAACTGAAAGAAGAAATTAAGTCTAATATATTGCAATATTCTAAAATCTAAAATTTCCTCTTTGAGGTCTGGTTGTTCATGCCTGGAATTGCAGCTCTCTGGGAGGCTTAGAAGGGAGGACTGCTTCAAACCCAGAGTTTGACAGCAGCATAGGCAACACAGCAAGAACCATTTTTAAAATGTAACTAAATATTTAATTAGTTAAATTGGGCATGATGGCACACATCTGTTGTTCCACTTAGGAGTTCACAGTTGTAGTTTGCTGTTATCACACACTGCATTTCAGCCTGGGCCATGAGGCAAGACTTTGTCTCTACAAAATAATTCAATATAAAAAACAAAATAAATTAAAATAAAAACACTTTCAGGTGTTTTTTGGAAGTTTGTATAATTGCTCTAAAAGTAGAGACATTGTTTAAAGTTGAGCAGTCAATGGGGGAGTGGAGAGTGATTGTTTATATTGTTTTCCAGAAATTAGGATGAATGTATTATAATGTTATATATAAAT